TCGCACACTCATTTTAAGCTCCAAGGTAATTCCATAGATTCAACATTTAACACGTATATTCAATATTACACATTTTTTTTCCGGAGTGAAATGGCTCTGAATGCCTTACAGAATTTGCCCTGCTCTCCTTAACTAAATACTTTGTCTATTAATACTTCTTTCTTCTTTTCCCCTTGTTCTTTCTGTGCCAGACCCACACACGTCTGCTGTAATTGAACATGCCAGGCACATTCTCCATTTAAAGCCTTTTAACAGCTGCTGTCTCTGCCTAGAATACTCTTACTTGGGCACACACAAAACTAGCTTCCTGGTCTCCCTCAACTGTCTGCTCAAACTTCACCTCCTTAATCATGTCTATCTGTCCCTCTTATTTAAAATTGTAACTCTACCACTTCTGATCTCCACACTTGATGCCCCTGGCCTCCCTTTTCCTCCACTGCATTTGTCACTAACATCCCGTATAATTTTCTTAGGTATTATGTTTATTGCCCATTTCTCACCGAGAACATACGCCTCAGGGTGGAAGAAGTTTGTCTTTTTGTTGTTGTTCACTGCTTATCCCCAGTGTCAGGAGACATGCTTGGCACATTGTAGGTCCGCAGTAAATATTTTTTGAATTAATAAAGAATATTTCTACCATCTGCTAGCTTACTGTTCATGCAGGAGCTCAAATGTGCTTTAAGCATGTGATATGTTTCAAAAGTCAAACTTCATCCTTAGGGAGAACACTGTCATCTTCTCCTCCTTTAAAAAAAAAAAATAGGAAAAAAAGCAAAACAAAACATCACCTTCTCATTTCCCCACCTCCAACAAAAAGAGTGTTGAGTTTTCTAAAGAAATAATACAAATGGATAAAACTGCAATTTGTTGTCCTTTCTCTCACATGCAAAAAGAAAAGAAAAAATACTGCCGAGATTTCGGCAGCGTGCTGAGCTTCATCAAAGCATTAAAACAATGCTGCTTGAGACGTCAGAGGCTCATCCAGGAAGTGCAACCCAGAGGGCAGGATTTCCTGCTGGACTTTGAAATCCAACCCGGTCACCTACCCGCGCGACTGTGTCCACGGATGGCACGAAAGCCAAGCGAGTCCCCCTGCCGAGCTACTCGCGTCCGCCTCCTCCCAAGCTGAGCTCTGCTCCGCCCACCTGAGTCCTTCGCCAGTTAGGAGGAAACACAGCCGCTTAATGAACTGCTGCATCGGGCTGGGAGAGAAAGCTCGCGGGTCCCACCGGGCCTCCTACCCAAGTCTCAGCGCGCTTTTCACCGAGGCCTCAATTCTGGGATTTGGCAGCTTTGCTGTGAAAGCCCAAGTGGGTAACCAACAGCTTGGAGGACCCGAGTGTTTTCTGAAACTTAATTTTCTTTGCTTTTCAGTGGACAGAGGACTGCAGAAAATCAACCTATCCTCCTTCAGGACCAACGTGAGTAAACATCAGATGATCAAAACTCCCTTATCATTTCAAGATGATACACCTCTCATTACAGGTACAGAGGTGCAGTTCCATGGTACACCATAAATCTTGACTTACCACCCTACAAAAGATGGCATGAATTGATGCTTGACAAGGCACCAGTGGTATGCTATGATGCTTAAATCTTTTATTTCTTGTCTTTTAGTAAGCATTTTATTTATTTTTCAGCTAAAGGTTATAGTGAATTCTCTGAAGAATATGATAAATACATTCGTGCCAAGTGGAAAAATTATGCAGGTGGTGGATGAAAAATTGGTAAGAGATATTATTTCTCACAATAAATGTTATAAATGCTTTTATTAATATATTTGTTTTCCAGCCTGGCCTACTTGGCAACTTTCCTGGCCCTTTTGAAGAGGAAATGAAGGGTATTGCCGCTGTTACTGATATACCTTTAGGTAAAGTTCACTTAGAAGCTTTAAAAAAAAAAGTATATTAACACAAAATTTTCTTTTCTCATAGGAGAGATTATTTCATTCAATATTTTTTATGAATTATTTACCATTTGTACTTCAATAGTAGCAGAAGACAAAAAAGGTAATTGTGCGCTGAGGGAGGGTGGGCAGCATATTACACGTCTCTTCTGTCTACCTTCAAATAGGTCATCTAATACATGGGAGAAACATGGATTTTGGAGTATTTCTTGGGTAAGTAAAGAACAAAGGGTCAGGCATGGTGGTCTGAAATGTCACTGAAACATGTCTTTTATAGGTGGAACATAAATAATGATACCTGGGTCATAACTGAGCAACTAAAACCTTTAACAGTGAATTTGGATTTCCAAAGAAACAACAAAACTGTCTTCAAGGCTTCAAGCTTTGCTGGCTATGTGGGCATGTTAACAGGATTCAAACCAGTAAGGAGTCTGTTGTTACATAATTATACAGGTTTCTGACTTCGTTGCTTTGTCTTTTTCTCAGGGACTGTTCAGTCTTACACTGAATGAACGTTTCAGTATAAATGGTGGTTATCTGGGTAAGTAGAGCATTCTCAAGTGAAATGGGAATCCGGTTCCTGACATTGTGTTCATCTCTTCCAGGTATTCTAGAATGGATTCTGGGAAAGAAAGATGTCATGTGGATAGGGTTCCTCACTAGAACAGTTCTGGAAAATAGCACAAGGTAAAGTGTTTCGTTGCTTTACTATTAAATATTTTCATTTTTCTTTTTAAATGTTTCTATATAGTTATGAAGAAGCCAAGAATTTATTGACCAAGACCAAGATATTGGCCCCAGCCTACTTTATCCTGGGAGGCAACCAGTCTGGGGAAGGTTGTGTGATTACACGAGACAGAAAGGAATCATTGGATGTATATGAGTAAGTAGGTTTGTTAAAGCAAAAGAAGTAGAGCCTAAGAGGGAATCTCTCCTTTTGTATCTAGACTCGATGCTAAGCAGGGTAGATGGTATGTGGTACAAACAAATTATGACCGTTGGAAACATCCCTTCTTCCTTGATGATCGCAGAACGCCTGCAAAGATGTGTCTGAACCGCACCAGCCAAGAGGTACCTTTGCAGGGTCATCTATAGAAAGAAACTTACTGAACAAAACTATTTTCTTGTGTTTTAGAATATCTCATTTGAAACCATGTATGATGTCCTGTCAACAAAACCTGTCCTCAACAAGGTATTTTAAATGTTATATGTATATTTGCCTTTCGTCCTTAAAGTAAAAATAACTTTTCTTTCAGCTGACCGTATACACAACCTTGATAGATGTTACCAAAGGTCAATTCGAAACTTACCTGCGGGACTGCCCTGACCCTTGTATAGGTTGGTGAGCACACGTCTGGCCTACAGAATGCGGCCTCTGAGACATGAAGACACCATCTCCATGTGACCGAACACTGCAGCTGTCTGACCTTCCAAAGACTAAGACTCGCGGCAGGTTCTCTTTGAGTCAATAGCTTGTCTTCGTCCATCTGTTGACAAATGACAGATCTTTTTTTTTTCCCCCTATCAGTTGATTTTTCTTATTTACAGATAACTTCTTTAGGGGAAGTAAAACAGTCATCTAGAATTCACTGAGTTTTGTTTCACTTTGACATTTGGGGATCTGGTGGGCAGTCGAACCATGGTGAACTCCACCTCCGTGGAATAAATGGAGATTCAGCGTGGGTGTTGAATCCAGCACGTCTGTGTGAGTAACGGGACAGTAAACACTCCACATTCTTCAGTTTTTCACTTCTACCTACATATTTGTATGTTTTTCTGTATAACAGCCTTTTCCTTCTGGTTCTAACTGCTGTTAAAATTAATATATCATTATCTTTGCTGTTATTGACAGCGATATAATTTTATTACATATGATTAGAGGGATGAGACAGACATTCACCTGTATATTTCTTTTAATGGGCACAAAATGGGCCCTTGCCTCTAAATAGCACTTTTTGGGGTTCAAGAAGTAATCAGTATGCAAAGCAATCTTTTATACAATAATTGAAGTGTTCCCTTTTTCATAATTACTCTACTTCCCAGTAACCCTAAGGAAGTTGCTAACTTAAAAAACTGCATCCCACGTTCTGTTAATTTAGTAAATAAACAAGTCAAAGACTTGTGGAAAATAGGAAGTGAACCCATATTTTAAATTCTCATAAGTAGCATTCATGTAATAAACAGGTTTTTAGTTTGTTCTTCAGATTGATAGGGAGTTTTAAAGAAATTTTAGTAGTTACTAAAATTATGTTACTGTATTTTTCAGAAATCAAACTGCTTATGAAAAGTACTAATAGAACTTGTTAACCTTTCTAACCTTCACGATTAACTGTGAAATGTACGTCATTTGTGCAAGACCGTTTGTCCACTTCATTTTGTATAATCACAGTTGTGTTCCTGACACTCAATAAACAGTCACTGGAAAGAGTGCCAGTCAGCAGTCATGCACGCTGATTGGGTGTGTACATCTGTGTTGGTTTGGAGGAGGGGGGTTATTATCAAGAAATACAAGCTGAACATCGTATCTGAATTAAATAACAAGGGTTATGTAAGTGGGTTATTAAATATGACTAAACGGTCACAATCTTACTCTTACATGACTGATACCACCTCTTAACCAGATACTATCAACCCAATTTGCAGGTGTTTAAAGGCAGTTTTTCCCCCAGATAGGTGGTGCTTCCACAAAACTTTAGTGATTCCAAGATTACTTTAGTGAAACGAGGAATTATAAGAGGATTTACATTAAAATAGGATTTAATTAATGAAAAAAAAACTTTACTCAGATTTTCTACCTCTTACATAAATGAAGTCAGGTCAACTTGATGTATTTTTTTGTTAATGTAATAACCTTTGATATGCCTGATAGTAAAGAGGTGAGATGCTAATTGTTTCAGACCGATTTCTCCGGAGTAAATCA